CTGCATAAATATCCACTAGTGAAGAATGACTGGCTGTCACTCTGCATCTGGTGCAGGGGGCACTATTGCTACAGAAGCTCGGGCAATGACATGAAGATACTTCAAATTGCCAAAGTTCTAGTTGTCACCATGACAACATTAATTGCTAATTTACAGACGTAAGAAACTGTTGTAGCTAGAATTGATAGAGTTCTTTAGAAGTCTATTTCTATTCCAAAATCAAATTGTTATAACAGGTCACCTGAATTACAGTACTTTATGTCACACGATTTTTTTTTAACTCTCTAAAAGCATTTGACTTAGAGAGAGACCTTATATTTACTTTAGAGAGGAGGAAATGGAGATATTTCCTTCAGAGACTTTTAGTAAAGACCAATCAGCAGGTTTGCAGAAGAGCCAAGCCTCTAAAGAGGTGACTTATATTTCCAAGAGATATTCCAATTCAATCAGTGAATAACAAACTTTAAGCGTGCGGGAAATTTAACAAAACCCAGACTCTCAGAGCTGCAACTGCGCAGTTTTAGGTCAGCTGGGGCTGGGGGTGGGGGTCTCTGATTTCCTATCTTTTCTCCACCCCTATTTCTGTAAACATTCTCCCACCCACTTCCACTCCCCGTTTCCCTCCTTCACCCATTCACCTGAGGGCAAGACGGCCTAACTTCACACAGAGCCCAAAGATGCTTATTGAGGATGCTTTCGACCTGGTGGAGTCCATTTCAAAAGGCAACTGAAGCCCTCATTCGGCATCCTCGCCTCTCACTCCATGCCGGGGGTCCAGAAACAATCCCTGTCCCTGGATAGGTCAGTTTAGCTCACCTGTACTTTCCTTCGCCCGTCCACAGCGCCGTCCAAACCGTACCAGCATCTCTGACGAGGTGTCCATGATGCTCCTAGATCTGGAAAAGTGACTGTGGCGCCAAGCGCCGCGGACGCCAGCCGGTGGAGTTGTTACTCGTACCACGCGGTTGCTTGGCAACGCCGCCGGAAGTGACGCCAGCCGTAGCCGAGGAACAAGGGAGGTGCTGCAGTTGGCGGTCGGGCTAGAGAAGAGAGGCGCCTGCGCTTGCGAGCTGGGCTTGTGAGTGGGGCTGCCGAGAGGGCAGGCGTGGGGCGAGGCCAAAGGACTGAACCCGCAGGAGCGTCACGGGCGCCGGGGCGGCTGCCGACGGCGGGACTGGGTCAGTGAGAAGCCCGTGGGCCCCCGCCCTGCCTGCTACTCCCATCCCCACCTGCGCGCTCCCCATGGGGGACGACCCCCGATTGGGTCCGATGCCTACCCTCGGGGTGGAGCCGGCAGGTGTGTGAGCGCGCGAGGCCTAGGCGTGGTGTTTCTAACACATAGTCGTGCTATTTTTCTTTAGGTTTTCTATCAGATGTTCCACGTAATAATGCTGGTAAGTATGGAATAATTAAGAAAATATTTGAATAAAGCTTTTAAAATACTTTTATTAATTTTAGGAGTTAAGAAGTTTCCATTATTTTGCTCCAAACCAGAAGACTCTGTTCCCTGTATATAGAATAGGAGTAATATTTGAAAACAACTGGCTGATGTTTAAAACTGAAGATTGTCATGATTGTTTATCCTAATCCCAATGCTGAAGTAAGATTGTCTTGGAAATACTAAGTTGGGTAAGTATTTTTTAAAGGTTTATGTTGAGTGGTTGTTTAGGGAATAATATTTCTTCTTTTTCAGGGTAATCCAAATCTATTTCTGGAACCATGAAAATTTTGCTAGTTTTTGACTTTGACAATACAATCATAGATGACAATAGTGACACTTGGATTGTACAATGTGCTCCCAACAAAAAGCTTCCTATTGAACTACGTGATTCTTATCGAAAAGGATTTTGGACAGAATTTATGGGCAGAGTCTTTAAGTATTTGGGAGATAAGGGTGTAAGAGAACATGAAATGAAAAGAGCAGTGACATCATTGCCTTTCACTCCAGGGATGGTGGAACTCTTCAACTTTATAAGAAAGAATAAGGATAAATTTGACTGCATTATTATTTCAGATTCAAATTCGGTCTTCATAGATTGGGTTTTAGAAGCTGCCAGTTTTCATGACATATTTGATAAAGTGTTTACAAATCCAGCAGCTTTTAATAGCAATGGTCATCTCACTGTTGAAAATTATCATACTCATTCTTGCAATAGATGCCCAAAGAATCTTTGCAAAAAGGTAGTTTTGATAGAATTTGTAGATAAACAGTTACAACAGGGAGTGAATTATACACAAATTGTTTATATTGGTGATGGTGGAAATGATGTCTGTCCAGTCACCTTTTTAAAGAATGATGATGTTGCCATGCCACGGAAAGGATATACCTTACAGAAAACTCTTTCCAGAATGTCTCAAAATCTTGAGCCTATGGAATATTCTGTTGTAGTTTGGTCCTCAGGTGTTGATATAATTTCTCATTTACAATTTCTAATAAAGGATTAATATGTCAGCAATTGAAAAGTGTATCACTTAAGATTAGGTTCAG